CCTTGACACTCTCCAAGTGAGATTCCTGGGACCCCTATTGGTTAACAGTGCAACTTCCTGAACCCCCCTTCAGGCTTCTGTGACCAACTAAGAAATTTTACTGCTCCACTTTTGCCCAACTTTGCTCCCCAGAGATATGGATAGAGTGACTGTTGCCAGTCTCACATGATGTTAAGTTGATATTCAGGAATAAGGTAAAAGTCAAAATGTCAAAGTCCACAGTATAAGATAGAAAGGAAAGAATATTTCATTCCTAGTATCTACAGATTAAAAGGAAAGCCTAGATCTTCCACTATTAGAAGAGATGAATACCCCAGCAGTGTGGCTACTATTTGCTAATACACTAGAAAAACACTTTTCTCTCCCATTTCAGATAACGTAGAAGGAGGGACGGGTGAGAGCAATGTTAAGTGTTGGATTCCAGGCTACCCCAACAGCCACAAAGTAATTCTAGTCACAGTTTACCCCCAGCAGATTCACACAGTGAGAAATTCATAAGGCCCTATTTACACATTTCAATATTAAAGCCCCAAGAACCGGGGTCATTTGATGGTATTAATAACAGTCCTAAAGATTCTGACAGCAGTGACATTTCAGAGAAAGAAATGCCAGGGCACCCATGCATCAGCGAGATCGACATTTGATACTGCGCATTGTTGGCAATATTCAAGTGCTAATCATTCTGTTTTTGTTTTCCTTCTAACACATGCATTTTTTGAGATTGGTTTGCGTCTCTTAATCTTCAGAGCTACCTGATTTTGCTTATTACTAACTCCTTTATCATTACGAGGTCCACACCAGGGCTATTTAAATACTTGAAACGAGGAACAGTTAAACAGTCTGCTGAAACATTAGTCTAGGAGGAGATATAAGGTTACTTCCTTCAGTAACACACTCCGCTACATAGTCAGGTGAAGATTGTCTCTGTAGAGGCTTCTGGATGTGGTTGTAGGAAGCATGGACTGTGCAAGCTTGCGCTGAAGGAGGACGAGAGGATGGACCTACAACCTTGAAACAGAGTGTTTGGAAGAGCTGACCTTGGAGCAGAGCATTGCCGAGTATCTGAAAGATGTCAATGACCCTCGCTGCTGCTCGGAGACCTTGGGGATGACCTGCACCCACTAGCATGCCTGGATGGTTCAAAAAGGCGTGGTATGGGCTGGCGTCTTTACTCAGCTTCTCCTCCTTCATCCTGATCATCGTTGCCCTGGTAGTGCCCCACTGGCTGAGTGGGAAAATCCTTTGTCAGACTGGAGTGGATCTGGTCAACGCCACAGACAGAGAGCTGGTCAAGTTCATTGGGGACATTTACTACGGGCTCTTCCGAGGGTGTAAAGTGCGGCAGTGTGGGCTTGGGGGCCGCCAATCCCAATTCACGAGTGAGTATATTGGGAGCATGAAAGCTGATTCTATTGAAATAGTGGCTGTGTCTTGTCTCCCCAGTCTTCCCACACCTGGTGAAGGAGCTCAACGCAGGCCTTCATGTGATGATTCTGCTGCTCCTCTTCCTGGCCTTGGCCCTGGCTCTGGTCAGCATGGGCTTTGCCATTCTTAACATGATCCAGGTCCCGTACCGGGCAGTCAGCGGTCCTGGGGGCATCTGCCTATGGAATGTCCTGGCAGGTAAGAAGTCCCTTAGGGAGAGAAAATTATGTCCGTGAATGAGGGTGACCTTTTTGAGTTTCAGGCGGCGTCGTGGCGTTAGCCATCGCCAGCTTCGTGGCTGCGGTGAAATTTCACGACCTGACGGAACGAATCGCCAACTTTCAGGAGAAGCTCTTCCAGTTTGTGGTGGTGGAAGAACAGTATGAAGAGTCGTTTTGGATCTGCGTGGCCAGCGCTTCGGCCCATGCTGCAAACTTGGTCGTGGTGGCGATCAGTCAAATTCCCCTCCCTGAGATTAAGACCAAAATCGAAGAGGCCACGGTCACAGCTGAGGATATCTTGTATTAATAGCCTTCCCCTGTTCACAACCTGTCCTAAGTCAGTTCTGTGTGCGAATGGAGT